GAAGTTTTAAGAGACAGAGAAGGAAAAACATGAACTAAGTATGAGTTTTTGCCCAGAAACGGTTTACCTAGACTCATGCTGGAGAAATACCTTTGTCACACCATGAAGATTGGATGGGCACTGTTGACCCCTGACCCTCTGTACCCTCTGGAGCCATCTTACCTAACAGTTGTATCTTTTTATGTAACTCAGCCACCTGAGAGTGCACAGAGGGCTTCCCTGCACCTCTGTGGAAGGATCCTCCCTTGGAACGGCCTGGGGTCCACGCCTGGGCTGTGCCCTTGCCTCGGAGGTGGCTGGGTTTGCCCGAAGCCTCCCTGCCCTTGACCCTGGAAGAGGGCGTCGAAGCCTGGTCCTGAGGAGGCAGGGCGTTGGCGGAGGCCGCCCTGCACAGAGGAGATGTCATGATGGGGTTGGGGCTGAAGGCCCCTAGGGGTTAGGGGGATAACTAGGAGTCAGTCGCCCCTGTCAGGGATCCGTCAGCTCGGATTCCTAGGGCTCTGAAAAATGCACTTTCCGACCGCTAGGTGGTTGCGCTCCGCATCTCTCGGTTGCCAGGTAACCGCCTCCCCGTCTCTCTCCACTGTTTCCATGGAGATCACCCGCGTTCCGTGGCTGACACTGCGTTCTCATTGGCTGAGGCTGCATAGAGGGGCGGTCCCAACAGTGGGCGGGGTAGAGCCGCGCCGCAGGACGGAGGGTCTGGACACTTTGGGGTCACGTGCTCATTCCGTTTCCCTACCTCCCCCAACCTTATCCCGCCCCTGGGGGTTCGCGGGCATTTTTCAGGAACTTTCTTTCCGGCTTGAGAAGCCGCCACTCCCAAGATGGAGGTACGCTGCGCCGCCATTAAGAGCTAGCCCTCAGAACTATCCTCTCTAAGGTTTCACAGTCCTGCCCAAGATGGCCGTCTCGGCTCTGGCACCGCCCCCACTCCTGCCTCTCCCAACATGGCGACCCTGAGTCTCCGTTCCCGGTGCGGAACGTACGACCGGAAGTGACGGGGTCCAGAAATTTCCGCTTTCTTTCTGCAGCAGGAACCGCGGCTGCTGGACAAGAGGGGTGCGGTGGATACTGACCTTTGCTCCGGCCTCGTGTAGGTGTGAACGAGCGGGTGGGAGGGCACCTCAGTCCCACTGACCGGGATCCGCTTTCTTCCTGCAGCGTGAAGACACAGCGCATCTCCCCGCTGTAGGCTTCCTCCCACAGAACCCGTTTCGGGCCTCAGAGCGTCTGGTGAGATGCTGTTGCCGCTGCTGCTGCTGCTACCCATGTGCTGGGCCGTGGAGGTCAAGAGGCCCCGGGGCGTCTCCCTCACCAGTGAGTCCTCCTGTTCACCCTCCCGCCAGGCTCTGCCCTGGGCTGAGCTTCCTGTACCCCGCAGATCATCACTTCTACGATGAGTCCAAGCCTTTCACCTGCCTGGACGGTTCGGCCACCATCCCATTTGATCAGGTCAACGATGACTATTGCGACTGCAAAGATGGCTCTGACGAGCCAGGTGAGCCTTTTCTCTGTTCATCCATCAGATGTTCCGAAAACCTTCCCTCCCTTCTTCCTCACAGGCACGGCTGCCTGTCCTAATGGCAGCTTCCACTGCACCAACACTGGCTATAAGCCCCTGTATATCCCCTCCAACCGGGTCAACGATGGTGTTTGTGGTAAGTGAAGATGCACCAGGATTCTGGAAAGGAGGTCTGATCTTGGCTTCTGCCTCTGCCACAGACTGCTGCGATGGAACAGACGAGTACAACAGCGGCGTCATCTGTGAGAACACCTGCAAGTACGTGGGTGACAGTACCCCTCCCATCACCCACTGGTGGTGCCTGTGTGTCTCCGCACCGCAGAGAGAAGGGCCGTAAGGAGAGAGAGTCCCTGCAGCAGATGGCCGAGGTCACCCGCGAAGGGTTCCGTCTGAAGAAGATCCTTATTGAGGACTGGAAGAAGGCACGGGAGGAGAAGCAGGTAAGGAACCCGCGGGGGCTGCCCCAGGGTGAGAGAGCTGGTCTCTTGCCTTCTGCCCACCCAGAAAAAGCTCATTGAGCTACAGGCTGGGAAGAAGTCTCTGGAAGACCAGGTGGAGATGCTGCGGACAGTGAAGGAGGAAGCTGAGAAGCCAGAGAGAGAGGCCAAAGAGCAGCACCAGAAGCTGTGGGAAGGTATGGCAGAAATGGCCAAGGACTCACCTTCAGGCAGGGGGTGACAGAGGTGGCTTCTTTACAGAGCAGCTGGCTGCTGCCAAGGCCCAACAGGAGCAGGAGCTGGCGGCTGATGCCTTCAAGGAGCTGGATGATGACATGGACGGGACGTGAGTGTCCCCTAGTTGGAGCTGCCCACCTTCCCTCCAGTCTGCTTCTGCCACGCCCCCGCAGGGTCTCGGTGACTGAGCTGCAGACTCACCCGGAGCTGGACACAGATGGGGATGGGGCGTTGTCAGAAGCGGAAGCTCAGGTACCCCCGGCTGCCCCTTGGTTGGGGACTTCCTAGATCTTGACACCACCCCCAACACACACAGGCCCTCCTCAGTGGGGACACACAGACAGACGCCACCTCTTTCTACGACCGCGTCTGGGCCGCCATCAGGGACAAGTACCGGTCCGAGGTCAGTGGAGGAGAAGGGAGGGGACTTGGTCCCCACAACACCGACCGCACTGCTCACCCGCCAGGCACTGCCCACCGACCTTCCAGCACCTTCTGCCCCTGACTTGACGGAGCCCAAGGAGGAGCAGCCGCCAGTGCCCTCGTCGCCCACAGAGGAGGAGGAGGAGGAGGAGGAGGAGGAGGAAGAAGAGGCTGAAGAAGAGGAGGAGGAGGAGGATTCCGAGGTGCAGGGGGAGCAGCCCAAGGTCCGTGTTTGGGGGAGAAGTGGAGACAGAGAAGGGCTACTCACTGACCCTGCCCCTGCCCCAGGAGGCCCCACCGCCACTGTCACCCCCGCAGCCGGCCAGCCCTGCTGAGGAAGACAAAATGCCGCCCTACGACGAGCAGACGCAGGCCTTCATCGATGGTGAGGGTGGGCGGGGGCCAGGCTCCTCGGGTAGGACATCTCTGACCTCCAACCCCTCTCCCAGCTGCCCAGGAGGCCCGCAACAAGTTCGAGGAGGCCGAGCGGTCGCTGAAGGACATGGAGGAGTCCATCAGGTAGCGGGGGCTGAGGAGCGGGGACACCTGTCCTGCCCCTTAACCGCTCCGCCTCCCCTTCCAGGAACCTGGAGCAAGAGATTTCTTTTGACTTTGGCCCCAACGGGGAGTTTGCTTACCTGTACAGCCAGTGCTACGAGCTCACCACCAACGAGTGCGTCCCAGGAATGCAGGGGCCCCCACTGGTTCCCCAACCCATATGTCCCGGTCCTCCACAGATACGTCTACCGCCTCTGCCCCTTCAAGCTTGTCTCGCAGAAACCCAAACTCGGGGGCTCTCCCACCAGCCTTGGGTGAGTGGCTTGGGCTGGCCCCTTCCCTCTGCGCCCAGCCCTCAGCACCCTGTGTCTCTCACAGCACCTGGGGCTCATGGATTGGCCCCGACCACGACAAGTTCAGTGCCATGAAGTATGAGCAAGGCACGGGCTGCTGGCAGGGCCCCAACCGCTCCACCACCGTGAGTGCCTGCAAGGCAGGGGAGCTGGGGCGACCCTCTCGAGCACCCGTCTGCCCATCCCCAGGTGCGCCTCCTGTGCGGGAAAGAGACCATGGTGACCAGCACCACAGAGCCCAGTCGCTGCGAGTACCTCATGGAGCTGATGACGCCAGCCGCCTGCCCGGAGCCACCGCCTGAAGCACCCACCGAAGACGACCATGACGAGCTCTAGCTGGATGGGCGCAGAGGTGGGCGGGGAGGTGGAGTCTCGTCGGCCTGCAGCTTTCTAATCTGGTCTTTCTCTTGCCCCAGAACCTCAAGAAGGCATGAAGCCAGCCCCTGCAGTGCCGTCCACCCGCCCCTCTGGGCCTGCCTGTGGCTCTGTTGCCCTCCTCTGTGGCGGCAGGACCTTTGTGGGGCTTCGTGCCCTGCTCTGGGGCCCAGGCGGGGCTGGTCCACATTCCCAGGCCCCAACAGCCTTCAAAGATGGGTAAAGGAGCTTGCCCTCCCTGGGCCCCCCACCTTGGTGACTCGCCCCACCACCCCCAGCCCTGTCCCTGCCACCCCTCCTAGTGGGGACTAGTGAATGACTTGACCTGTGACCTCAATACAATAAATGTGATCCCCCACCCAAACTTGTCTGTGTCTGCCTCGCTTTGCTGGGGTG